ATTCTTACTGGTTAATTTGTCCTGGTCTTTTGCTGGTCCAAGAAAATATCTTGAAATCTTTATTTCTTCTCCGTTCCCTCCTTGTCCTAGGACAGACTAGCCCTATCCCTTCCCTGAATTAAGTCTGAGTATAATCGGTCTTTGAGTGTGGAATAGCTCCTAGCAGTCTATCAGTCAATGGTTTCTCTTTGTGGTCACACTCTATGTTTATTCTGGAGACTACAGCATGGAAAGAAAATGGACTTTGGAGTCAGATGAATCTTGATTCGAATCTTGATTCAAATCTTGGCAGTGCCATTCATCAGCTCTGTGGCATTGAGCGCCATCAGTGGACCACTCTCTGATCCCCAATTGCCTTATCTGTAAAATGAGATTAGACACCCCTGCTCAAGATTATGGTAGGATTATATATAATATGTGTAACACAGCTTTCCCAGTGCCTGGTACAAGGTAAGTGTCCAATAAGAACTTACAAATGTTCCTGAGCCACCCTACTGGGTCCCTCCGCACATCCAATGCTGGACTCTTCATGCCCAAGGAAACATATAGGGCACAAAAGTCAGTGGCACTGAGCTCAGCAGAAGAAGGCACAGGAAGGGGATGGGGGAGTCCTGGTTCCCGCTTTGTTCTTGGGGCCAGGACTGTGGCCAGCCTGGAAAGACTGGCATGAACCCTCCAGCATCTGGGGGTGCCAACCACCAAGAGCAGCACAGTTCTTGTCTACAAGCCACTTGTAGCAGGTGTGAACATTTCATCTTTTCCTCTGGGGTTTGCAACTCTCTCCCCAGTCTCGGTCACTGCTTTTGGCTGTACCACTTCCCTTTTCTTCTCGCCTGCACCTCCCTCATCTTTCCTCTATGATGACATCGCCCTGGGGAAGAGAAGCTGAGAGGAACTCCTCACTCAGCTAGCTTCAGGAGCCATGACATCATCTCTACCATGGAAATTCCACTCACTCTCCTGTGCCCCCACATTTGTCCTAGGCCTCAGAGTCCCTATAAAGAGAGATTCCCAACTCAGTATCAGCACAGGACACAGCTAGGTTCTGAAGCTTCTGAGTTCTGCAGCCTCACCTCTGAGAAAACCTCTTTGCCACCAATACCATGAAGCTCTGCGTGACTGTCCTGTCTCTCCTCGTGCTAGTAGCTGCCTTCTGCTCTCTAGCACTCTCAGCACCAAGTAAGTCTACTTTTGCAGCTGCTATTTCGAGTAGTGTTGATCTCACCCTGGCCTTTCCTTTCAGTGGGCTCAGACCCTCCCACCGCCTGCTGCTTTTCTTACACCGCGAGGAAGCTTCCTCGCAACTTTGTGGTAGATTACTATGAGACCAGCAGCCTCTGCTCCCAGCCAGCTGTGGTGTGAGTATCAACCCCTGGCTGCCCTGGGAGGCAAGGGTGAGGGCTGGATTTTTAAAGGGGGCCTGTTTTGGGGAGGGGGTGATGAGCGTTGGGGAGGCAGCTCTCAGGGCTGAAGCCTTCCCTGACAGCAGTGAGGTCACAGGTCATGAACTCACTTTTCAAGTGCTGAAGGCGGCTGAGTGGCAGCCGAGACAGAAGGGGGTTCCTGGGGAGGAAGTTATTCAGAGGACAGGGAAGCAGGGGAAGGCAGACAGGTCCCGTGAGATATGGACCAATTCCTTAAACCATGCTAGAAAAACATGTGGAAAAGTCACTACCAGGCTGGCAGGGAATGGGGCAATCTATTCATACTGATTGCAATGCCCACTGGTTCCTAATCTGGGCAACCCCTGGGGCCCACAGCTAAATCCAGTGAGTGGAAGTTACAGGGAGTCTGCTTCCAGTGCTGCTCCGGGAAGGATCCCATCCACCAGAGCTGCCCCACATGGACCATGGTCAGGCAGAGGAAGATGCCTACCACAGGCAAGGGATAAAGCCAGATGACCTCAAAGGTCCCATGGGATTCTAATCTGTCTGCTCCTTGTTCTACGGATTCCAAACCAAAAGAGGCAAGCAAGTCTGCGCTGACCCCAGTGAGTCCTGGGTCCAGGAGTACGTGTATGACCTGGAACTGAACTGAGCTGCTCAGAGACAGGAAGTCTTCAGGGAAGGTCACCTGAGCCTGGATGCTTCTCCATGAGCCGCATCTCCTCCATACTCAGGACTCCTCTCCGCAGTTCCTGTCTCTTCTCTTAATGTAATCTCTTTTATGTGCTGTATTATTGTATTAGGTGTTATTTCCATTATTTATATTAGTTTAGCCAAAGGATAAGTGTCCCCTATGGGGATGGTCCACTCTCACTCTTTCTCTGCTGTTGCAAATACATGGATAACACCGTTAATTCCATGTGTTTTCATAATAAAACTTTAAAATAAAATGCAAACAGTTTCTTTGTGATTTTAATTTGATTTGGGG